AGTTTCCTCATCTATAACTGGGAAAAATAACACCTGTCTTATAGAGTTGCCATGGGGATGACATGAGGCATGTGTCTCGTTCATATCCCATGCTCAGTGAATTAGTAGCAGCAGCCACTGTGTGTTTGTGTGTCTTTATCCCTCCTGGGTTAATGAGCTCCTTGTGGGCAGGGACTCACCCATTCTGTAACCACCCCATCTAACACACTGCCTGGCACTTGGGCTCCGCAGAAGTTTGCCGAGTGAATACTTAGTAAGCCCTAACCTAGGCTTTTCTCTCTGGTGGACATTTGGGTTGTTTCTAGGGTTTTTGCTATGAATAAAACACATTTCAAAGCCCTTTGTGGTTTTTTTGGTTTTTGTTTGTTTGTTTTTTCTTCGTTTGATCTGCTGACTCTGTGAAGCAGGCAGAAAGGGGATATTTGCTCTTGTCCACACCCTGGTACAGATGGAATAACTGTGGCTCAGGGAAGTGAAGTGACTCCTATGGGACACAGTGCAAATCAGTGGCAATAATTAGAACCCCTGACCCTGCCTCCCTTCCTTTAGTAGATCTATTTTCCTTCTAGCTACCGCCTTCTGGATCCATGGCCTCTCCAAAACTAGACCATGATGGTCAGCCTGACCTGAGAGCAGCACCTGCACGCAGAGACCCATGTTGAAGGTGGTGAGCTGCCAGCTACCAGATGGCCCTCTGAAACCCCAGGGAACCTAGCACCTTATTCTCAAATACATGAGGGCTTGTATTTTCCCCCAGGAAGGAGCTTCTTAGGAAAGAGCCAGCGTGCCAGCTTTGTTTTTCTTTCTTCTTCTTTTTTTTTTTTTCCTATGAGGGGGTGAGGAGCCAAGCTCTGAGTTGTCCAGGAGGAGGGACTTTGGCTAAAAATAGCTATGGCGTGTGGTTTGGATCAACCCCTAGTGGTACCCAGGACTGGGGAGGGGAGGGGGATGCTCTGGAGCTGTCGCCAGACTGGTTGCCGTGGAAACAAGAGAGGAGCAGGGGAGCCTGGGAAGTAGGGATGACACAGATAGCAAGTCCTAGTCAGAGCTGCCGCTACATTTAGGAGAAACAGCGGTGTCTGCGGCTCCCACCCTTCGGGGGGCCCGTGGGGGGGGCGGTGTCAGGGGCATGGACGCCACCCCCCAGGGGTCTCTGCTGCCGGCTACTCTCCTCTCCACGTGCTGTGAGTTGAGTTGCGGGGGACTTGGGGTTTGGGCCCCTATTTCCAAGGCAAGTGGGGGTTTGGGAGGAGCTGGTTCTTGGGGGAGTTTTCACCAGGTCTCTCCTTCCAAAAAATGAGCCCCCTTACTCCCCAGCTCTCTAGAGGGAGGAAGAGGGGCCCAGGAAAAGTGGTATTGCAATCTTCTGCAAAGGGGTCATAGCATGCACAAGAAATGAGGAGTAGGTTGGAGGAACTGAAATTCTTGGAGGGAAGATGGAGAAATCAAGTCCTTGATCTTGAGATAGAGGTAACAATTTCACACTTTTCCTTCCCCTGAGAAAAGTGCAGTCCCCCACTCAGGAAGACAGGATGTGGGACACATTCAAAATAAGGTTTACCTAGATCCCTGGGGCAATGGAGAGTGAGAGAGTTCTGGGGGTGATCCGACATCGGGGTTCCTTCCCCATCCCTGGGCAGAGAGATCTGTCTAGGCAAGCCGACTGGGGGTCAGATTACCTAAGACCCTGAGAGAACATCTGGAAGCCCACCTGGGACTAAAGCTAGGATAATGGGAGCAGGGTCGTTTTCTGCATGACCTGGGGTCTCTGAGCCAGTCAATGCTTACTCTTCCTGAGGACATCTGAGCTTCAGGGAAGGAAAAGGAAGCCCATTGTTGGGGGCAGGGGAAACCCTAATCTTCCATTGCCATGGGGCTCTTGGACCCTGTGTCCCCTGACTCCATGGACAATAAATGCAGGGGGTGCCCCTAAGCTCAAAGCCATTTCATTTTGATTTCTCTTCCTACCTTCTCTACCCCAAGACACACAAACACACACACACACACCCTCTCCAGAGTGCTGACTGCAGAGGACCTCACCCCAGAACATAAGATGCTGGAGTGCTAGGTTTAGAGTCACATACCCAGGCAGTTTCTCCCCAGGACCTGGTCAACCATCCAGGCCATCTGTGGTTCCTATGGCACACTCCTCCATCCCCCACCCACTAGCCAGCCCACGTTTCCGTGGAGTGGGAGGAGAGGATCATTCCCAGGAAAGAGAAGGGAAGGTGGAAGAGTCCCAAATCCTATTCTAAACCTTTCCCTGTATGGTCCATATCTCCTAGAGGACCCTGGGTGCTTTGGGGAAGGGCTCTGGACCTCTCTCAGAGCAGATTGCAGCTCAGAGAGCTCCTCAGAGGCAAGCATGTGAAGAAAAATCAGGTGGGCTTCGCTTGGAATGTGGGCTTTGGGGCAACTCTTTATAACTCTGGGCTTCCTTTCCCAGGCTTCTGTGTTGGGATCTTCCAGTTCCCCTCCCCATTTGCAGGCTGTCTCCACTAGGAGAAAAAACCCAAGGGAAATGAGGCTGGCCCAAGAGCAGCAGTGATCGTGGGTAGGTCTCAGGGAGGATTTCTAGTGGGAATTTCCTAATGTTCCACCCTTGTGCACTGGAGGGTTTCCACTGACTTTCCACAGCTTTCATTTCTTTCTCGTTTGTAAGCATGTTGAGGGGAGGGAATGGAGCGGAGTGAGTGAGGTCCAAGGAGGGAAGAATGAGAAAGACTGTGTATCAGTCTTGGGGTGAACTTCAAAACAGCCTGCGAGGAGAGCCATTGGTGGCTGCACTGGCTACAGCTGGGGAAGGGATGGTGGAAGTCCTTAGGGCAGGGAGGGCTCCATTACCCGCCTGCCCCCCTCCCCAAAAAGCCCCCAGTCTATTGATTTCAGGAAATCACTAGGGGGATCTGGGCCTGGGTCTTTGGCCCCGGGGCTGCCCCTGAGGTGCTGCACACCCCAGCTGGAGGTGATGGCACCAAAATATCTGGTACCTCCTTCCCCTGAAAATCATCGTGGAACTTGCACAGTTCTATCCAGTTCAGGTACATCATTCCATTTGACCCTCACAACTTTCTGAGCCTGGGGGGCAGTTAGGGCTGAATGTGTTATTCCCAGAAATAGAGGCCAGGCAACACGAAGGGACTCGCCCAGGGCCCCCCAGGGCTCGGTGCTGGCCCTGATGCCCCGTGCCTCCCCATCTCCCGAGGGGCCACTCATTCGGCAAACCTTTATTAAGCCCCTCCAGGACCCCCGACGCCGCCTAGGCGCCCAGCGACGCGCGGCAGGTGGCAGCAGCTCGGGCCCCCGCCGCACTCCAGGCGCCCGCAGCGCTCGCCCTGACGCGGCCGCCATGGCGCAGGAGAACGCGGCCTTCTCGCCCGGGCAGGAGGAGCCGCCGCGGCGCCGCGGCCGCCAGCGCTACGTGGAGAAGGATGGCCGGTGCAACGTGCAGCAGGGCAACGTGCGCGAGACATACCGCTACCTGACGGACCTGTTCACCACGCTGGTGGACCTGCAGTGGCGCCTCAGCCTGTTGTTCTTCGTCCTGGCCTACGCGCTCACCTGGCTCTTCTTCGGCGCCATCTGGTGGCTGATCGCCTACGGCCGCGGCGACCTGGAGCACCTGGAGGACACCGCGTGGACGCCGTGCGTCAACAACCTCAACGGCTTCGTGGCCGCCTTCCTCTTCTCCATCGAGACCGAGACCACCATCGGCTACGGGCACCGCGTCATCACCGACCAGTGCCCCGAGGGCATCGTGCTGCTGCTGCTGCAGGCCATCCTGGGCTCCATGGTGAACGCCTTCATGGTGGGCTGCATGTTCGTCAAGATCTCGCAGCCCAACAAGCGCGCAGCCACGCTCGTCTTCTCCTCGCACGCCGTGGTGTCGCTGCGCGACGGGCGCCTCTGCCTCATGTTCCGCGTGGGCGACTTGCGCTCCTCACACATAGTGGAGGCCTCCATCCGCGCCAAGCTCATCCGCTCGCGCCAGACGCTGGAGGGCGAGTTCATCCCGCTGCACCAGACCGACCTCAGCGTGGGCTTCGACACGGGAGACGACCGCCTCTTCCTCGTCTCGCCGCTGGTTATCAGCCACGAGATCGACGCCGCCAGCCCCTTCTGGGAGGCGTCGCGCCGTGCCCTCGAGAGGGACGACTTCGAGATCGTCGTTATCCTCGAGGGCATGGTGGAAGCCACGGGTGCGAGCAGGCCTGGGGAGGGGAGCGGGGTTAGATTCCCCCTGACCGGTGCCCCTCCTCCCAGGAATGACATGCCAAGCTCGGAGCTCCTACCTGGTAGACGAGGTGCTGTGGGGCCACCGCTTCACGTCAGTGCTGACTCTGGAGGACGGCTTCTACGAAGTGGACTATGCCAGCTTTCACGAGACTTTTGAGGTGCCCACACCTTCGTGCAGTGCTCGAGAGCTGGCAGAGGCTGCCGCCCGCCTTGATGCCCATCTCTACTGGTCCATCCCCAGCCGGCTGGATGAGAAGGTGGAGGAGGAGGGGGCGGGGGAGGGGGCGGGTGGGGAAGCTGGGGCTGACAAGGAGCAGAATGGCTGCCTGCCACCCCCAGAGAGTGAGTCCAAGGTGTGACCAGCTTCCTCCAGACCCCTGTGGCAGACCGGGGGCCAGACACAGATACATGGGGAACTGCATATCGGAGGTGGTGGAGGAGGAGGAGGAGGAGGAAGGCAAAGCCCCTGGAAATGTGCTAAAGTTGGAAAGTCCCCGTCCCCCAGAACCTCAAGTCTAGAAACCAGTATGGAAGGGAGGGGTCCTGATTTCAGGGAAATGGAGGGTGGGGCCGGGTGAAAATGCCAGTCTGTGTTTGACCTTCACATTTGTTCATGAGTGGATGGATGGACAGAATGATGGACTTTTGGGGGTTGGATGGGAAGATGGTAGCAGATAAAGACAGCTGACAGATACATAGATGGACCAGTAGACAACTGGTCCACTCAGGGCTGCCACTAACCTGTAGAACACCCCTGTGCAAATTTTAAAAAGGAACCCTTTTCCTCCAGACAGATACAGCCCCAAACCAGGGTGCATGGCTTGGGGAGCAGAGTATAGGATGGATTGCAGTCCCCAGTCACCTCTTCTGCCAGCCTCCCCACATATGGCACAACTGTCTAATGACACGGTAGGCCAAGCTGAAGTGAAGGAGAAAGGAGCCGGACCAAGATGGGCACATGAGGAGGGTGCCCTCCTAGCTCCACCCTCACCAGGATGAAGGCGTGCAAGGGGCTCAGCAAGGTGTGAATGACCTTAGTCCGCAAGTTCAGGGAAGCAGGCAGAGCGGGGAGGTGCCTGAGCTGGGGCCTGGAGAGGGGCCTGGGAAAGGAAAACCAGGGATAGCTATTTTCTTACAGTGGAGTGAGATCTTACAGGTATCAGGCACAGGCAGGAAGAGAGAGAGAGAGGTTCTGGGGAGGAAGGGCCAGGAGAGAGATCTAGAAAGTGGGTTCACTAGAGCTGGGAAACAGGGAGCCCCTAGGAAAGCAGTGTGTCCTTGGGGCACAGTCATTCACATCACTGATTGGGTGCCATGTGGAGTGGACATTCAAAAACCTGGTTCCTGTCCTCAAAATAAGGGGCACCTGGGAAAACAGAGGAATCTACCTGTGGTGACTGAACGAGGGATAATTCAAACTGACAACCTGTGCAGTCCCGTGGAGGGTAGGGGAGTGTGGGTGATCAGAAGGCTGGGGCCAGTGTAAGGCATAGGGAATATGTAAGTCAGGAGTTAGAAATCTCCAGTGTGCGTTGGAATCACCTGGAGGGCTTGGTAAAACACAGATTTTTGGGCTCCACTCCAAGGGTTTCTGACCCAAGAGGTGGGGACCAAAACCATGCATTCCTAAGAAGTCCCCAGGTCATGCTGCTGTTGCTGGACTGAGGACCACACTTTGAGAACCTGTGCTCTAAGTGAATACTTGGAAGTCGTTTCAGGACATGGGGCATAGAAACTGAGGAGTAGCTGAGAGGAAGATGAAGAGAAGCTGAGAAGAAGCTGAGGATCCTCACAGGAGCAGACAGAGAAATGTGAAGGGTGGGGTTTTATGTGTGGGAAAGGGACCCGAAGCCCAGGCTGAAGAGTTTAACTTTGGGCCCAGAAACTCAACCATCAATGGAAACAGGGCAGTGACAAGTGGAGGGGGTGTCTGGAAGCTGAGCAGGCCCGACAGAGAGATGAAGCCATCAGAAGGACTTGAGGGGGCTCCTGGGGAGGTCGGGGGGAGGTGGAGCAGGAAGAGTTTTAGGGGCAAAGGACAGAACCCCTTGTAGGACTGGAGGCAAGATTGAATGTGGGAGAAAATCGGAGAGAAGCGATAGGAGTTAGAACATCTGGATGTGTCTGCAGCCTGCTGTCAGCCCAATTGGGCCAGGGGGTCCCAAAGACGCATATTCTCACCCCACCTCCACCTGCTTCCTGATCACATCCCAGTCACCAGCGGCAGCTTCCTGGATAGTGAGGGAGAACAACTGCAAGTTGAGAGAGGCAGAGGGGTGGAAGGGACCTGAAGCTGGCCTGGAGAAAAGCATAGGCCCAGGAGAGCCTGCCCTGGGACAGCGCCTGTCTCCCACACAGCAGCACTGGCCCAGCAAGGACCTCCTCCCTTGGCCCTGGCCACATCCCACTCCTGCCCTTTCATAAGCCCCCTGGGGAAAGCACTCCAGTCTTCTCTGTTCCAGGCTGGGCAGATAGGGTCCTATGGGGCACAGCCAGGGTCCTATGGGCATAGCCAGGGCCCTATGGGTCCTCTGGAAGCAAGAAAGGGGGCCATGGAAGCAGCCCAGACAGCTGGGGTTCACTCAGAGAGGACCCAAGTCCCAGTCCCTTCCTTTCAGTCAAAACACGGATATCTTTGCCTCAGGTCACAGGGCCACTGGGGCCCTGTCATCAAAGATGAGATTCCTGAAGCCTGGCATTGACTGGTCCCCTAAGAACAGATGTTGGGATGGAGAATGGGGATTCATTTGGGTTTCAGTAAAACAGGGGGGTCTGGACAAGAGCGGGTGGGCTACTTGGTATCCACACACACGCACTCACACAGGAGCCAACCCATTGCAGCTGAACAAGCAGAGAAACTCAGTCTGGAAAGGCCCCTCCTGCCTGCTGAAGTCACTGAGACCCTGCCACACCTCTCCTCGCCACTGTCACCACTCAGGGCACCACTGTACAGTGCAACAAGTCAGGAGACCTAGGTCCTACTCCTGACACTTGCTAATTAGCTCTATGACTCTGGGCAAATCGCATATCTGGGCCTCAGTTTCCTCATCTGTAAAAATGACAGCAAACTCGTAATGCTCAATAAATGTTTAAATAACAACTGAAGGAGGCCTGCCAGATGCCTCTTAAGGTGCCGT